TTTCTTTCTTCTAATTTCTCAATAATAATAAAAATAGATACTATTTATGGAGTACTAATTACTCTCCACTTCATAGATGAAATACCAAGGCCTAGAAAAATGTGTTAAGTAACTTCTCCTAAGGTCACACAGCTATTTAGTGGCAGAGCCAAATTTGAACCCAGTTCTCTCTAACTTCAAGACATGTGATTGTAAACCCTATACACAAAGTCTCTAAGGACGTAGGGCTTATAAAGGCTTTCCTGTATGAATATCCAAGCAAATTCAGTCTCAAAGAGGATGCCCCTATGGGTTCCCTGTACCAGGGATTTATTTTTGGCATATCTCTTCAACCTGACAATTCGTTCCTTGGTCTGAGTACATGAAATTTTTTTCAGGGTATGTGAATTTTTTTCTTGGTATGTGAAATTTTTTTCTGGTATAATGTAAGTTTCTTAAATTTTACTATTTTTTTAATTTTATAGATTTCTATATGATATGGTTTGGCTCTGTCCCCACCCTAATTTCAAATTGTAGTTCCCATAATCCCCTCATGTTGTGGAAGGGACCTGGTTGGAAGTAATTTAATCACAGGAGGAGGTCTTTCTTGTGCTGTTCTTATGATAATGAATAAGTCTCACAAGAGCTGATGGTTTTATAAATGGGAGTTCCCCTGCACATGTGCTCTCTCTTGCCTGCCGCCATGTAAGACATGACTTTGCTCCTCCTTTGCCTTCCACCATTATTGTGAGGCCTCCCCAGCCATATGGAGCTGTGAGTCCACTAAACTTCTTTCTCTTTATAAATCACCCAGTCTCTGGTATGTCTTTATTAGCAGCGTGGGAACAGACTAATACATCATACCCTGTTACATGCTTTTTTTTTTTTTGATAAGAGTATTTGTGTTGATGCAATAGCATCTTTCTCCATAGAACTTACTCAGATGCCCTTCCTGGAGCCAGTGCCTGCACTCCATGAACTGCTGGAGAGGTCATTGTAGGGTATCGGCATCAGACCTCTCCTCATTTTTCAATTCTCTCTCTCCTTTATAACAGATGTTGGTGCATTTTTTGAAGAAGGGATGTTCATTTTTCAATTCTCTCTCTCCTTTATAACAGATGTTGGTGCATTTTTTGAAGAAGGGATGTGGCTACGATATAACTTTCAGGCACCAGCAACAAATGCCAGAGACTCCAGCAGCAGAGTAGACAACGCTCCCGACCAGCAGAACTCCCACCCGGACCTGGCACAGGAGGAGATCCGCTTCAGCTTCAGCACCACCAAGGCGCCCTGCATTCTCCTCTACATCAGCTCCTTCACCACAGACTTCTTGGCAGTCCTCGTCAAACCCACTGGTAAGGACAAGGATACCCAGCCTCTGCCATTTCAAATTACTGAGCTTTCTTTTTTCTTCTATAGGAAGCTTACAGATTCGATACAACCTGGGTGGCACCCGAGAGCCATACAATATTGACGTAGACCACAGGAACATGGCCAATGGACAGCCCCACAGTGTCAACATCACCCGCCACGAGAAGACCATCTTTCTCAAGGTATACATACATGTACATATAAATTACATATATTCTAAAAGTGTCTCTTGTTTTCCTCCTGCAGCTCGATCATTATCCTTCTGTGAGTTACCATCTGCCAAGTTCATCCGACACCCTCTTCAATTCTCCCAAGTCGCTCTTTCTGGGAAAAGTTATAGGTAAGAATGTGGTTCGTTAGGTATAAATGCGTAAGTAACATTTTCATTTCTTTTTTTCTTTTAGAAACAGGGAAAATTGACCAAGAGATTCACAAATACAACACCCCAGGATTCACTGGTTGCCTCTCCAGAGTCCAGTTCAACCAGATCGCCCCTCTCAAGGCCGCCTTGAGGCAGACAAACGCCTCGGCTCACGTCCACATCCAGGGCGAGCTGGTGGAGTCCAACTGCGGGGCCTCGCCGCTGACCCTCTCCCCCATGTCGTCCGCCACCGACCCCTGGCACCTGGATCACCTGGATTCAGGTAAAGTCTTCAGCAACCTCAGGCAGGTTGCTTGACACTTGACTCTTTCTTTCTTTCTGTACAGCCAGTGCAGATTTTCCATATAATCCAGGACAAGGCCAAGCTATAAGAAATGGAGTCAACAGAAACTCGGCTATCATTGGAGGTAGGTGATGTCTAGAGGAGGCTTATATGGGGCTAACCTCTCGTGCTTCTCCTTTCTCCGTCAGGCGTCATTGCTGTGGTGATTTTCACCATCCTGTGCACCCTGGTCTTCCTGATCCGGTACATGTTCCGCCACAAGGGCACCTACCATACCAACGAAGCAAAGGGGGCGGAGTCGGCAGAGAGCGCGGACGCCGCCATCATGAACAACGACCCCAACTTCACAGAGACCATTGATGAAAGCAAAAAGGAATGGCTCATTTGAGGGGTGGCTACTTGGCTATGGGATAGGGAGGAGGGAATTACTAGGGAGGAGAGAAAGGGACAAAAGCACCCTGCTTCATACTCTTGAGCACATCCTTAAAATATCAGCACAAGTTGGGGGAGGCAGGCAATGGAATATAATGGAATATTCTTGAGACTGATCACAAAAAAAAAAACCTTTTTAATATTTCTTTATAGCTGAGTTTTCCCTTCTGTATCAAAACAAAATAATACAAAAAATGCTTTTAGAGTTTAAGCAATGGTTGAAATTTGTAGGTAATATCTGTCTTATTTTGTGTGTGTTTAGAGGTGTTCTAAAGACCCGTGGTAACAGGGCAAGTTTTCTACGTTTTTAAGAGCCCTTAGAACGTGGGTATTTTTTTTCTTGAGAAAAGCTAATGCACCTACAGATGGCCCCCAACATTCTCTTCCTTTTGCTTCTAGTCAACCTTAATGGGCTGTTACAGAAACTAGTTCGTGTTTATATACTATTTCCTTTGATGTCCTATAAGTCGGAAAAGAAAGGGGCAAAGAGAACCTATTATTTGCCAGTTTTTAAGCAGAGCTCAATCTATGCCAGCTCTCTGGCATCTGGGGTTCCTGACTGATACCAGCAGTTGAAGGAAGAGAGTGCATGGCACCTGGTGTGTAACGACACAATCAGCACAACTGGAGAGAGGCATTAAAGAACCAGGGAAGGTAGTTTGATTTTTCATTGAATTCTACAAGCTAATATTGTTCCACGTATGTAGTCTTAGACCAATAGCTGTAACTATCAGCTGCAATACCATGGTGACCAGCTGTTACAAAAGATTTTTTCCTGTTTTATCTGAAACATACTGGATTTATATATGTATAAGCGCCTCAATGGGGAATTAGAGCCAGATGTTATGATTTGTTTGCTCTTTTTCTTTTATAGTTTAGTTATAGCAAAAATATGGATAATTTCTAGTGAATGCATAAATTAGGTTGCGTTTCTTATTTTGCTTTAAATCTCTGGTAGTTTTTCCACCCCTGTGACACAATCCTAATAGACAGTGTCCTGTAAATGGACACAACACAATAAAGTCAAGTTATTATTGCTGTTACTCTGGATGATATGGAAAACACTGCCATATTTTAAATCAACTACTCCACGTGTTTTTCCATCCAATCACACTGCTGTGATTCAGGGATCTTTCTTCTAAGACGGACACATTTGAACCTCAGGTTCATCACAAACCTGGTACCTGTTGCTTCCCAGAGGATGGAGAAGTGTAGTTAATCACACCTCTTAGTTTAATCTGAAATCTTGACCCAGTTATTTAACAAATAAATACCTCATTGATTATATTTAAAAGTAATACACTTCCTGTAAACAAATGGGGACAATGCATCCAAAAAATCTTTTTAAACAGATTACACAAAAATTATTTCCAGAAAGGCTACCATTTATCATCATTATATTTCAAGCCTCTTATACTTAATAAGCACTTTCTAAAAAGTCTTGAGATCCCACCATTCTGAGGAATTCAATATGATCACTTTTTCCTTCTTTGCCTGGGAGAGGTTAAGAGGAGGTTTCGAAGGTATAGATGCTATTGTTCTGATGGCCCGGCTGAATAAAATGGAAATTCTAGTTTGTTAGAATTATGCATTCTTTTTCAAGATTCTCAGTGTGCCTAACTTATTGGAGCACATCAGTTTCTTGGGTAATGGAAAACATTACCTAGAGTTGCCAGTGGCACATTACACCAGTACAGAGCACATTCCAAAGGAGACATTGGACCAGTTAATTCCCATACAAGTCAAGGTAACAGAACAAAAGGGAATCCTGATGCCCTTTTACCATTGCTGGTTGAGCTCAGGCACTGTCATGGACACCCTTAATTTTAAAAGGTTTTAATCATTCTTCTATAAAATACATTTAAAATGGAAAAATACTTAATATCACTAAATATCAGAACAATGTAACATTTACAAATGACATATTGAAAGCAAAGGCTGTTTTATTTAGCCAAGATGATTACCATTAGGAGTTACTTTATGTATTGTTGAAAGCAAATTTTAAACATGATGTTTTAGAAGTGTTTCTGATTTTTAAACCTGGTTTACAGGTATTACTTCTGCACTTACCAAATAATGCCAGATGGAAATTTATTATTTCTTGCAATTCCCATGATAGCTCTGTTCTTTATGCATTGTCTCAACACTTTCCCTTTTTTCCCAAAATGAGTAGAGAATTAAAGCCACCCAAAACAGCTTCTGCTACTAAAATGTTCTCATCCTTTCTCCTCCCTCTCCTTTTCCTGCCACAAAAGGTGAAAAATGAGATCCAATCCTCTCACCAAAATTTCAAACCTAGGACACTGGAATGACTGCAGGGATCAGTGGTTCTCCCATATCACCATCAATTAAGACATATAGGACACTGTCTTCCTTCAAGAGGGTTACAATGTGGCCATCAGACAGGAAACCAAACGGTGGATAAAGTATTAAGTAACTAAGTGCCAAATAAATGCTGGAAATCTTGACCTCTCCTTGGGATTATGGGTGTAACAAAAATCCCTACATCTGTTTATGAAGGCCATATTCAGTACATTTTAAATGGTAAATAATCTGTTTATGTGAAGAAAAAGAATTAAGTCTTTCTTCCAACTCTCTCCTTGGATAGCCTAGCACAGTGCAGCCTCCATAACCATGACATTCCCGCCCAAGCTCTCAGTGCCTAATCCTGCTTTGTCATTCACATCTCACAAAATCTTGACATCTTACATTCCAATACATTATCAAGCAAGCACAAGTATGCTGGTAGTAGCCTCTTTAAATAATATGTATAGACAACAACAACGACAAAAAATAGACTGTTTTAAAGTTTCAGGGAAAGTTGGTGGCTGATTTAAAGTTGTGCAGGAAACATCTTCTGTGTATGAAGCAAATGTCGATGTTTTGAAAAAAGCTAGGAGATGACTTTGAATGAATGCAAGGTTAGTGAGATCCTAAGCTCTCAAAATAGCATATTCCCTAGAGCTCAAGAAAGCTGGTCCAGGAGGTTGAAAAAGCTATTTTGTTGTTAAATTATTTTCTGGCCCTTCTTAATATTTAAAAATGTATTTCCCCTTGTGGCTTTCAACCACCTGCTCAAAAAAAGAGACTTGTTACATGAAAGTTTTCATTAAAGAGCTGAAAACAAGAATTTAGAGAGCCATTCCTAGAAAATGTCCTACTGCCCTGCATTTGACAAACAAGCATCCTTTACTAACAAGAGCAGGAATTCAGAGGCACAAGAAAAAGCATTGGCATGAGCCAAAGAGTCTGTCTTAATGTTACTTTTGAAAATCTGCTGAGCGGCCACCATATGCAGGCTGAGAGCTGGGCACAGGCGAAGCCATTGGAAGCACTTCAGGAACAAGCACACAGCTGTGGGACTTGAACATGCAAGTGTTCAGGTTGTGTCAAGAAGCTTTTCTTTCCTTCTATGATGGAATCTGTTCTTTTCTATCCTACTTTTTTCTCTCTTCCTCTCCTCACCACATTATACCCTGCTCTTACGCAGTAAACGTTTTAATGGCCCGTTTATGTCTCATGCCTCCAAACAACACTGAATTTGAAACCCCCCATTTTTTCTTTTCACCACCCTGTTGAGCAATTTTCCCAAAAAAAGGGCAGCAATTATTAAATTGAATTCAAGTAAGCCAGCCAAAGATAGGTCCTAAATTGCTAGTCCCAGTAGAACCACCTGATCCTAAACCAGTGCGAAACAAACAGTAACAATGTCCCCAGCTGACTTCAGCTAAGAACCAATGGCTCCTACCCCCGCCCCGCTTTTTTTTGTTGTTTTTTGTTTTGTTTTGAGACGGAGTCTTGCTCTGTCCCCCAGGCTGGAGTGCACTGGCGCAATCTCGGGCTCACTGCAACCTCCTCCTCCTCCCACATTGAGGCGATTCTCCTGCCTCAGCCTCCCAAGTAGCTGGGATTACAGGCACCCGCCATCACACCCAGCTAATTTTTTTTTTTTTTTGTATTATTAGTAGAAGCCAGGTTTCACCATGTTGGCCAGGGTGGTCTCGAACTCCTGACCTCAAGTGATCCGTCCACCTCGGCCTTGCAAATTGCTGGGATTACAGGTGTGAGCCACCGTGCCGAGCCAGCCCCATTTTTTAAATGATGTTTTGGTTAAGAGTGGACCATGAGAATTAGCTGACAGCATCCCCTTTCTCTCTCCCTGCCTTGGTGGGACCCTCCCTGTGTGACCTTGGTCAAGTCCTCGAACTTTTGTCCCGTATTTAAGATGGAGCTGTTTTACCTACTTCATAAGACAGTTGCGAGGTGCCATTGATTCTTGACTGCAAAATACCTTGAAACCCTTATATAAAGACTGAAGTCAACGGAGCCTAGTGAAAGACTTACTTTGTGGCTTGTGGTTGAAAGTCACATCAAAAGACAAATGTGGCCACGTTCAGGAATTGGAGACTTACTGGCATGGCTCTACAGCTGCTCAGTTATTAATCATGCAGACTAACCTGTCAACACTGGGAGATGCAACATAGCAAAAGGACAGAGAAATTAGAATTTTTTGTGCAGAAAGCCCTAAATTCCCACCTGAATGTAACTTACAGCTCCCTTACCTACTCTCACACATGCCCTCAAACATGCTAGATTGGCTTATACATAGGCCAACACAAAATACAAACGTGACGTGTTCATGTAGCCTAGTGGCTATATGCCTATTCTCCATGTACCCTGCATGGTAGTGCTGCAAACTTTAAAGTACATTTCTTTCACAGCAGTATTTTTTTTCATAAGTGGCATATAAATGTCATTCAATGAAATGGGGAAATCACGTTGAGAAGTTGGTCTGTCATCTCCCATTGAGCAAAGACTGGCAGGAGATAATAAAAATAAATATGGGCACACATGTATTAATATACAGCACGCATTTACAAGTTTATTTTCCAGATAAAATTGTGCTATAAGAACAGCTCTACCAAGACAGTCTGCACCATTTCCAAGTCTCAGTTAATTTACAGCAACTGCTGCTTTCGGAGATGGCTGTGAAAATATGGAAGTTCCTCTCAAGTAGGCCAAGAAACAGTTCTAGATTTTACTAAGTTTTATTTTGTCAGGTTTTTTAAATTTTTTCAGTGAGCGTGGTGACTGCAGAGGTTAGTGCTGTGAAAAGCTGGGCTAAATATTCTTTCTGTAAAGTCAAACAGGATTCCATCCCCTGTGAAATAACACAAAATTTCACTCTCTAAAAGCAACAGCATGTAAACTAGAATGAAAGAAGGAAATTATGTACGTATGCCTAATATTCTTTGTGAATGTCTTTCATTTAACTAAAATTATATTAGAAACCAGATTGATAAATAAAAAATTCAAAGTAGTTTTAATTATCCTAAAAGCGATTCTTCGTGTTTTGTACCACTTGTCTCT